ATCCCCTTTCTCGGCCCTCCTCCCACGTCCAGGCTAATTTGCAGCATTTCTACATCTCAGAGTCCACCCTTAAGATCCTTGCCACCCATTATTTTGTTTCAGAACGCTTAATCCATCAAGGAAGGTTAAATTGGATTACCCCAGTAGGGAAGGGACGGGGGCTGTAAGCATGAGGGATTATCCCTGTAAAGGGCTCGTGGTGTGTGTGTGTGTGCGTCCTGCTAGTGTTGAATGACGGAGACCTGAGTTTGGATTCTGAATCCAGGTGTATTCGATGCCGCTCCGGCGTAGAACGGGTTAAAGATGCCCCCAGCCAGGTAGAGCCAGACTGGGAGTTGTGCAAGGTCTCAACCCCCTAAAAGCGGCCCCTCAAATTGAAGATGAGTAAATCATAGTTCGTAAATCAGAAAGATTATCCAGTACTACGTTACTCTGTTTATTTCCCTTTCGTCATCCCTGAGTCTTGGGTCAAGTCCATCCCAGCTCTGTCCTCCAGGAATCAAGGGAAATACGCAAACCCGCGGTGGGTTCGCAGCCGCAGGAAGGACAAATCTTGCCCCCGCCGCGGCGGCCGCCCCGCGTTAGCTGCCTAAGAGAATCTCCGTGGCCGGCCAGTACCCGCCTTGGTGAGGATTCTCCCTCCCGCGAGAACTTCTGGAATGCCGCCGGGCCAGATTTTGCAGCTGAGGCCTCCGACGCCACTAATATTGGGCCAAGCAGGGAGTGCTGCTCTTCCTTATAAGGTTTTAGCGAAAGTTAAGTAAGCCAATTAAAGTGCAAAACACACAGTCTGGAACAATACAGCGCTCTATAAATGGTCTCCATTATTATCATTATCCGTTAGTTATAACTGGGGATAAAAAAAAAAAAAAAACGACAAAAACCTGGAGAACCGGAAAGGTCTGCAAAAGGGGCGGAACGCGGGAACTTCGATTTGGGGAAGGGGTGGCGGGGGAGATCCCACACAAGCAGCCAATCCAGCTGTCCCGGGGAGGAAGAGGAGGAGTCAAGGCCCGCCCCTGGTCTCCGCACTGCTCACTCCCGCGCAGTGAGGTTGGCACAGCCACCGCTCTGTGGCTCGCTTGGTTCCCTTAGTCCCGAGCGCTCGCCCACTGCAGATTCCTTTCCCGTGCAGACATGGCCTCTGGCACCACCACCACCGCCGTGAAGGTGAGATGAGCCCTCCCAGCCGCAGCGGTTCGCCCTGCCGGATGCCTTCTCGCCCCCGCGCCGGGGGACCGCGCCTCCGGGGGCCATGCGCCCGGCCCGTGCGTCCCTTGCCGCCGCGGGGAGGGACTGGGGCGCGGCACTCGGGACTCACTTGCCGCGCGAGGAGAGGGTACGCTTGCAAATGATCCCCCTGCCGCACCGACAATAATCTTCTCTGTCTTTTTCTCTCTTAGATTGGAATAATTGGTGGAACAGGCCTGGATGATCCAGAAATTTTAGAAGGAAGAACTGAAAAATATGTGGATACTCCATTTGGCAAGGTTAATATCCAACTTGTGGAGACATGTTTTTTTGAGTTAAATGTCATTTTTTCATTGCATGCAGCCATCTGATGCCTTAATTTTGGGGAAGATAAAAAATGTTGATTGCGTCCTCCTTGCAAGGTATGGTATTTTAAGCTTTTTGGATGTTACTAACGGGTTAACAATTTCTTCTCTCCTTCCATAGGCATGGAAGGCAGCACACCATCATGCCTTCAAAGGTCAACTACCAGGCGAACATCTGGGCTTTGAAGGAAGAGGGCTGTACACATGTCATAGTGACCACAGCTTGTGGCTCCTTGAGGGAGGAGATTCAGCCCGGCGATATTGTCATTATTGATCAGTTCATTGACAGGTAAGCAGTCATACAAAATGCTTTAGGCTATTCAAACAAAAACCTTTTTTGCTTTATTTTGTAGGACCACTATGAGACCTCAGTCCTTCTATGATGGAAGTCATTCTTGTGCCAGAGGAGTGTGCCATATTCCAATGGCTGAGCCGTTTTGCCCCAAAACGAGAGAGGTGTGTAGTCTTTCTGGAAGGTGTACCAGAATATGTTTTGAAGTTTCTGGTTTTTCTTTTCTAGGTTCTTATAGAGACTGCTAAGAAGCTAGGACTCCGGTGCCACTCAAAGGGGACAATGGTCACAATCGAGGGACCTCGTTTTAGCTCCCGGGCAGAAAGCTTCATGTTCCGCACCTGGGGGGCGGATGTTATCAACATGACCACAGTTCCAGAGGTGGTTCTTGCTAAGGAGGCTGGAATTTGTTACGCAAGTATCGCCATGGCGACAGATTATGACTGCTGGAAGGAGCACGAGGAAGCAGTAGGTGGAATTCTTTTCTAAGCACATATAGCTCTAGTAACCTCCAGTGCTATTGTTTCTCTAGGTTTCGGTGGACCGGGTCTTAAAGACCCTGAAAGAAAACGCTAATAAAGCCAAAAGCTTACTGCTCACTACCATACCTCAGATAGGGTCCACAGAATGGTCAGAAACCCTCCATAACCTGAAGGTAAGTGTCAGCCATGGACAATCAGGCATGTCGTGAATATCACTGCCTCCTTTCTTCCTTTCAGAATATGGCCCAGTTTTCTGTTTTATTACCAAGACATTAAAGTAGCATGGCTGCCCAGGAGAAAAGAAGACATTCTAATTCCAGTCATTTTGGGAATTCCTGCTTAACTTGAAAAAAATATGGGAAAGACATGCAGCTTTCATGCCCTTGCCTATCAAAGAGTATGTTGTAAGAAAGACAAGACATTGTGTGTATTAGAGACTCCTGAATGATTTAGACAACTTCAAAATACAGAAGAAAAGCAAATGACTAGTAAACATGTGGGAAAAAATATTACATTTTAAGGGGGAAAAAAAAACCCACCATTCTCTTCTCCCCCTATTAAATTTGCAACAATAAAGGGTGGAGGGTAATCTCTACTTTCCTATACTGCCAAAGAATGTGAGGAAGAAATGGGACTCTTTGGTTATTTATTGATGCGACTGTAAATTGGTACAGTATTTCTGGAGGGCAATTTGGTAAAATGCATCAAAAGACTTAAAAATACGGACGTACTTTGTGCTGGGAACTCTACATCTAGCAATTTCTCTTTAAAACCATATCAGAGATGCATACAAAGAATTATATATAAAGAAGGGTGTTTAATAATGATAGTTATAATAATAAATAATTGAAACAATCTGAATCCCTTGCAATTGGAGGTAAATTATGTCTTAGTTATAATTAGATTGTGAATCAGCCAACTGAAAATCCTTTTTGCATATTTCAATGTCCTAAAAAGACACGGTTGCTCTATATATGAAGTGAAAAAAGGATATGGTAGCATTTTATAGTACTAGTTTTGCTTTAAAATGCTATGTAAATATACAAAAAAACTAGAAAGAAATATATATAACCTTGTTATTGTATTTGGGGGAGGGATACTGGGATAATTTTTATTTTCTTTGAATCTTTCTGTGTCTTCACATTTTTCTACAGTGAATTTAATCAAATAGTAAAGTTGTTGTAAAAATAAAAGTGGATTTAGAAAGATCCAGTTCTTGAAAACACTGTTTCTGGTAATGAAGCAGAATTTAAGTTGGTAATATTAAGGTGAATGTCATTTAAGGGAGTTACATCTTTATTCTGCTAAAGAAGAGGATCATTGATTTCTGTACAGTCAGAACAGTACTTGGGTTTGCAACAGCTTTCTGAGAAAAGCTAGGTGTTTAATAGTTTAACTGAAAGTTTAACTATTTAAAAGACTAAATGCACATTTTATGGTATCTGATATTTTAAAAAGTAATGTTTGATTCTCCTTTTTATGAGTTAAATTATTTTATACGAGTTGGTAATTTTTGCTTTTTAATAAAGTGGAAGCTTGCTTTTTTAACTCTTTTTTTATTGTTATTTTATAGAAATGCTTTTTGTTGGCCGGGCACAGTTGCTCATCCATGTAATCCCAGCACTGTGGGAGGCCGAGACGGGTGGATCACAAGGTCAGGAGATCGAGACCATCCTGGCTAATGCGTTGAAACTCCGTCTCTACTAAAAATACAAAAAATTAGCTGGGCGTGGTGGTGGGCACCTGTAGTCCCAGCTACTCAGGAGGCTGAGGCAGGAGAATGGTGTGAACCTGGGAGGTGGAGCTTGCAGTGAGCAGAGCTTGCAGTGAGACGAGCTTGTGCCACTGCACTCCAGCCTGGGCAACAGAGTAAGACTCAGTCTCAAAAAAAAAAAAAAGAGTGAAATGCTTTTTGTTTGCTTCAGTTTTTTATCATGGGGAGATCTTTTTCCTCAGAATTGTTTTCTTTTCACTGTAGGCTATTACAGGATACTTCAGGATCAAGATACAGAACCTTTTATTTAAAGAGTTTGTAAAGTCAATGTGTTTGTTTGTGTCTCTGAGATTGACTTCAAGATAATAAGCTGCTAATTGTAAACAAAACAGTTACCCTCCAGTATTAATATGACTCATTAGTGTGAGCCATTTGGGTCAAGTATGATTATGACCCTTGGACTTCCTGATGTAGTATTAAATTTCAACTCTGGTTATCCATTAGCAATCTGTAGAGAACTTAATGAACCTGAACCCAGGCTTCTCTAGCTCTGGTAACGTGTGATTGTTTTCACTACAATATGATACATAGATGGTACCTTACTTTTCCTCATTCTTAATAGGTGTCTAAGAATGTCAGGGCAAAAGTATGGGCATTTTTCTTGCTATGTTCAGAAAGTACAGTTCTCTCCAACTTGCAGAGGTACTTTTCTTGATTAAATAGCCTTCTCTAGCAACATCATTTTCAGACTAACTAAATGAATGCAGTATACTCTTTTCTTTGTTCTCAATCATTCACTCCTTATGCAAAGCCAATATAATTTTCCTCATACCTTATGCTTGAGGATATTGTTGAAGAACACTTCCTGGAACACTTCTCACTTGTGATGCTGTACTAATTTTTTTTTTTTAATTTAAGCTAGTATACTAAGTGAACACCATGGTCAGTTGTGAGCATTTTGGTTTCCGCAAAGGATGGATGGTGAGCATCATGGGAAAGCTGTAGTTTAGTGACTTAGCCCTTAGTGATTAATAGATTTGCATGTACATAGAAGTCTTTGTTGGCCTTATAATCTGCTGTTATATTTGGCATGGATTTTCATGGTTTTGAGAATGACATCCTGGCCCTGTGGTCCCCGAGGGTCATGGTCCTTGTGACCTGGCCCCTGTTCACTGCCCCCTTCGCTAGCACGAGTTGCTGTGCAGGGCTGGAGGTAGCTACCATGGCTTGTTTCAAGGAAGGAAACTCTGGTACGGTGGCACCCTCAGGAGTGGAGGACAGTGAACTTCCTTGAAGAGGGAGTGACTAAGGTGACCTCCAACCTGCCCTGAGCCAGCTGCCCTGCAGGTGCCACGTGAGCCTGCTCTGGCATCCACAGGATGCTCCTGGAGCCTCTTCTCTGGCTGCTACCTCAGGGCATGGTTGTGGCCCCACCAACACCTATTTTCCAAATAATTATTCATTCTTGTGACAGTGGCCTGAACATGTTTTTAATTTTCTCAACAAGCATTTAGCCAGCACTTATCCAGTGAAACAATTTGATAAGGTTTCAAGGAGTATCTGATGGGTTAGGAAGTCACGAAATGAGGAGTTCTTGCCACATTTGCAGAGTCCCTCCTTGATAAGGTTTGGCGGTGTCCCCACCCAAATCTCATGTTGAATTGTAGTTCCCATAATCCCCACATGTTGTGGGAGGGACCCAGTGGGAGGTAATTAAATCATGGGGGTGGTTACCCCCACACTGCTGTTCTCATGATACTGAGTTCTCACAAGTCCTGTTTGTTTTATAAGGGGCTTTTCCCCCTTTTGCTCAACACTTCTTCCTGCCATCATGTGAAGAAGGACGTGTTTGTTTCCCCTTCTGCCACGATTGTAAGTTTCCTGAGGCCTTCCCAGCTATGTGGAACTGTGAGTTAATTAAACCTCTTTCCTTTATAAATTACCCAGTCATGGGCAGTCCTTTACAGCAGCATGAGAATGGACTAATACACTCCTCAAATGTTTTGAAGATTGTTGCACCTTGGAACTACCAGTGTGCACACAATCTGGCTCAATGTATATATTGGCCCAGCAAGGCAAAGAACTGAAGTTCCAGGATGGAAGAACCTGTGTTCTCCTCATAATAGTATAGAATAATTCAAGATAGGCAAGAAGGACAGCAGTAAATGAAGACCATGGAAGAAAAGAAGGAATGCCAAAGATCGAGGAAATCTACCAAGACTAGTAGGGTAGTCCAGAAGAAGCTGTTTCAGGGCCTGTTGCCAGCTATGCCTTTGAGAACCTCGGGATCCCAAAGAATGAGGGGAATTTCTTCAGAAAGACAATCTCGGCATGCATTATTTCTTTGTTTTGAAGATTCACTCATGTTGCATGCATCTGTAGCTTGTGCCTTTTTTATTGCCTAGTAGTATTCTGTCATATGCCTATCTTACAATTTGATTATCTATTCACCTGTTGATGAATGTTTGAATTTTTTCCATTTGAGGAATTTTATGAATAAAGCTGCTATAAGCATGAAATTACAAGTCTTTTTGTGAACATATTTTCACTTGTGCAAATGCCTATACTCCCACCAGTAATTTGTAAGAATTCTTGACAAAGCTTGGTATTGTCAGCGTTTTTAATTTTAGCCATTCTATTGGGTATATTTTGATATCTCGTGGTTTTGATTTGCATTTTTCTGATTAAAGATGTTGAACTTCTTTTCATGTGCTTATTGGCCATTCACATATTTCGTGAACTATCTGTACAAATATTTTTGTTTATTAAAAAATTAGATTGTTTTGTTTTATTATTGAATAGTAAGAATTGTTTATATATTCTGGATACACTCTTTTTCAGATATGTGTGTTGTGACTATTCTTAGTCTTTAGCTTGCCTTTTCATTTTCTTAATTATGTCTTTCAAAGAACAAGTTTTTCATTTTGACGAAGCCTAGTTTATCAATTTTTTTTATGGTTGGTGCTTTTTGTGTGTTCCAAGAAATCTTTGCCTACTCATTTAATTACCTGTGTGCCCTTGTCAAAATCATTTAATTTTGACTACTCACTTAATTACCTTGCCTACTCATTTAATTACCTGTGTGCCCTTGTCAAAATTTACTGTTTATCTGTGAATCTGGATGATCTATTTATGTCATTTATCTATGTGTCTCTTCTTATGCCAGTACCCCACTGTCTTGATTATTGTGGCTTTATGGTGTCTTGAAATTAAGTATTGTTAAGCTTTGCAATCTTTTCCAAGATTGTTTTGGCTATAGGTCCTTTCTTTATAAAGTTTATATTAAGCTTCTCCATTTTTCTTTAAGAAAAAATCTGCTGGAATGGCACTGAATTTTTAGGTCGATTTGGGAAGAATTGACAATATTGAACCTTTCAATCGATGGACATGGTATGTTTCTGCATTTATTTGGGCCTTTTAAAATTTATCTCAGCAATATTTTGTAGTTTTAGTGAAGAAGTCTTGTATATATCTTTTGTTAAATGTATTCCTAAATATTTTGTGGAAATGTTACTGTAAATAGTACTTTAATTTCATTTTTAAGTTTATTGCTGGTATACAGAAATATGTTTTATTTTTGTATATTGACTTTATATTCTGTAATCTTATTAAATTCACTTAGTTCAGTAGTAGTTCTTATTTTTATTTTATTGCAAGTGCC